CCAGGGCAGCGACGAAGCGGCCTGGGGAAATTGACGCGCGACAGGGGCCGCTGAGGCAGGGGCTTGGCCCATCCTGTGGGGCGCACCCAGGGAGTGCACCTGGGGTCCCCGGGGGTCCGGACGTGGATGCGGGGTCCTGACTGCTGGGGGCGCCAAGTGGGACGGAGGGCGGGGCCGCGGGACGGGCGGAGGCGGGGGTGGGGCGCGGGCCTTACCTGACCGGGTTGTGCTCCGTCGCTACCGCCTCCGGGCTGTCCTGGGACTCGGGGGCGGCGGCAAGGCCACGGGAGTCTCCGGCCTCAATGGGGAATCTCCGACCCTGCGGGGGCTCCTGGGCGCTCATGTCCAAGCCCCGGGGCGCTCTGCGCGGGGAGTGGCGGTCAGGCCTCTCCCGGGTCGCCGGGCGCCGCCGCCTCGCGCCCGCCCCCTGGGCCGTCGCTCACCTCCCGGCGGTTGAGACCGGTCCCAGGCTAGAAGCAGCTGCCGGAGCCCTGGCCGCGGGAGAACGCTCCGGTCCAGGCGGAGCCGGGCAGGTCTCTGTGGCGTGCCCGGGCCCGGGCGTCGAGGAGGGCAGCATTGTGACCCGGGCCGCGGCGCGCTGACCTCACAGAGCACGTTCCTCCCACTGGAGAACCCCCAACGGTGCCCCCTGCCGCCCCTGGCACTCAGCGCGGGCCAGAATCGGGGACTGGAGGCCTCTGGCCATGGCGCCTGGAGACGGGGTCGCGCAGACCCCGGACACCCGAGGGGGGCGCAGCAGGCCAGGGCAACCCGCCGCGAGGCGGCGTCCACGCCGAGGAGCCGCGCATTCCCGGTCCACACAGACGCGGCGGAGCGCCCTCCCAGGCGGGACTACAACTCAATGCCTGGCACGGGGGCGGGCTCGGCGGTGACTTAATCCGGGCTGAGTTTGGTGGTGGTAGTGAGGGCAGGTAGGGGCACTGCCCATTTTGGCCAAGGGTCACACAGCATCTACATCACAATTGCACCGGAGTTTAAAAATGTCTGGCCCTGTCCCTCCCCACCACCCGCCGCTGTGTCCAGACAGAGAATGTTCTAACGCTGGGGGCGGCTGCGGATGAAGTCCTTGGGGAGAAAAGGAGCAGGCCAAGGGCGATGGTGGAGTAGAGCTGCCTCTCAGAGGCAGCATGAGCTGAGAGGGTGATAGGAAGGCGGCGCTAGACAGCATGGAGGACTTTCTGCTCTCCAATGGGTACCAGCTGGGCAAGACCATTGGGGAAGGGACCTACTCAAAAGTCAAAGAAGCATTTTCCAAAAAACACCAAAGAAAAGTGGCAATTAAAGTTATAGACAAGATGGGAGGGCCAGAAGGTGAGCCGGGGCCCCTTTGGAGGGAAGGAGGGCCAGCCCATCTCTCCTCCCCTTACTTCCTCAGAGTTTATCCAGAGATTCCTCCCTCGGGAGCTCCAAATCGTCCGTACCCTGGACCACAAGAACATCATCCAGGTGTATGAGATGCTGGAGTCTGCCGACGGGAAAATCTGCCTGGTGATGGAGCTCGCTGAGGGAGGGGATGTCTTTGACTGCGTGCTGAATGGGGGGCCACTGCCTGAAAGCCGGGCCAAGGCCCTCTTCCGTCAGATGGTTGAGGCCATCCGCTACTGCCATGGCTGTGGTGTGGCCCACCGGGACCTCAAATGTGAGAACGCCTTGTTGCAGGGCTTCAACCTGAAGCTGACTGACTTTGGCTTTGCCAAGGTGTTGCCCAAGTCACACCGGGAGCTGAGCCAGACCTTCTGCGGCAGTACAGCCTATGCTGCCCCCGAGGTGCTGCAGGGCATTCCCCACGATAGCAAAAAAGGTGATGTCTGGAGCATGGGTGTGGTCCTGTATGTCATGCTCTGTGCCAGCCTACCTTTTGACGACACAGACATCCCCAAGATGCTGTGGCAGCAGCAGAAGGGGGTGTCCTTCCCCACTCATCTGAGCATCTCGGCCGATTGCCAGGACCTGCTCAAGAGGCTCCTGGAACCCGATATGATCCTCCGGCCTTCAATTGAAGAAGTTAGTTGGCATCCATGGCTAGCAAGCACTTGATAAAAGCAATGGCAAGTGCTCTCCAATAAAGTAGGGGGAGAAAGCAAACCCAAAAACCCGCTTCTAAAATGGTGATATATATTTTACG